CGCATGTGGTCACTAACACCTTCATGAAGGCACATCCCTGCCCTGGCCCCCTAAAAGTCTTTTTTTTTTTTGAGACATGGTCTTGCTCTGTCACCCAGGCTGGAGTGCAGAAGCGCCATCCCGGCTTACTGCAGCCTCGACCACCCAGGCTCAAGTGATCCTTCCACCTCACAAAATTATTTTATTTTTATAGAGATGGGATCTCTCACTGTGTTGCACAGGCTGGTCTCAAACTACTGGGCTCAAGTGATCCTCCTGTCTCAGCCTCCCAAAGAGTTGGGATTAGAGGTGTGAGCCACCGCACTTGGACAAAACTTCTTATAAGGACACTAATCCCACCATAAGGGCCTGACCCTCACGACTTCATCTAAACCTCCCAAACGCCCCATCTCCTGGGAGGGGAACACCGGTCAGTCCATTGCACCTCCTTTACCTGGCAGACCCTACCTCTTGCTTTAATTCTGCTGAGGCATCACTTCCGCAGGAAATCCTTGACTAAGCACCTCATATCCCCCACCGCTTCACTCTAAGGTGACAACGCGGGCTTTAATTCATGTTTTGTGCTTACCTCTTTCATAGCCCTTGTCTCTGTTTTGTAATTATCTGTTTCTGGTCTGATTCCCTAATAGATCGTGAGTTCCTTGAAGGCAAGGCCTTTGTCTCATTCAACTGTGTTCTCCCAAACCCTAGAACACGGCCTGACCCATGGTAGGCAACCAATGATACTTTTTGAGTGAATAGAACAAAAAGTATTGCCCTCCTTAATAAAAGAAAACCTAGAACTTCAAGGCTGACATTGGCCTTCGCGTAGCCCAATCAGAGCGCTTTGCCCTTGCTGCAGAGGACTAAAGGACGCCACGCCGCCGTTGCCTAGTAACTGTCGCCGGAGGGAGGCGGGGAGGGTCGCAAGCGCGCCGCCGGCGTCCAATCAGGACCTGCGTTCCGGGAGCCAATAGCAGCTTCGAGAGCCGCTCACCTAGAGCGGACTACACTTCCCGTCACGCCCCGCCGCCTGGGGCTGGGCAGTGACCGTAAAGCTGTTCGCTCGGTGCGACGCAAGTCTCAGCTCAGCGCGCTTATCCTGGGTCCACCGGCGCTACCGCCCCCCGACGTGAGAGAGCGAAGTTCTTGGGCCGCGCTCCCTCCCTACCTGGGTGCCCTCCCCCTCCGGGAGCCTGGGTCCCCGGGGCGGTCGCGGCGGCTGCATCCTCAGGCCAGGCCGCGGGGGGAGGGGGCGGCACGGGCCTCCGAAAGCGGGGCCATGGAGCCCAGAGAGTCGGGGAAGGTAGGACTGGAAGGCCCGGGGGCCGCCCGCTCCCTCCCGAGGATCCCCGAGCCGGGCTCGGGCGAGGCGGGGCGGCTCGGGCGGAGGCCCCGCAGATGAGCCAGGCTTGCAGGGAAGGACTCGCCGGCCCGCCCTCTCTTCCCGCACTTCGGCGCCCGACCCCGGGAGGGTGGCGGAGAGGAGCGGACGCTTCCGTTCGGTGTCCGCGCATCCTCCCCGAGCTGCCGAGCGTCCGCTGGGTCGATGCTGGGTTGGGTGACCCCCGAGTGGAGCGATGCGAAGGTGCTTCCTGTTTTCCCCACCACCTTCGGCGTTTTGAAGAGGCCCTGCTAAGGCTTGGAGTCTGGATCGGACGCCAGTGGGAGCTGCAGGGTGGGACGCTTGAGGGCTTGACCCTGCCTAGATCCTCCTTACCAAGAAAGGGCTGAAAAGAGAGGGCATCTGGCATGCTTTTTGCCACTTCTGTTTCTAGGTTATGTACTTCATGGAATATCTGGGCATTGCTTAGAAACCTGTGTCATAAATTGGCTTTGGGCAAGAGGCTTTGAGTTGGAAGAAAAGGTGGAAAGAAAGTGCTTGGGGGCGGAGTTCAGGGATTTGACGGGATTGCCAGCGCTTCCAGGCCGTGTCATCCAAGACCAGTGTGGTTGTGGGCACATTAGCTTGGAGACAGTGGCAGCCTCTTGGGACTAACATCTTTCTGGATGTTGTTTGCTGCCAGTTCTTGAGTATTGTTTCTTATTTGGCACAGAGGAGAATTCTCTCAACAAACGTTTTCGACTGTTTATTGAGTCCCTTAAAAAACTGTCCATTTAATAAACATTTGTGATCTGTGATTTGCATTGAACGAGATGCTGGAAGTATGAGGATAAATAGGAAATGATCACCTTTCTCAAGGAGCTCTCCTGCAGTTTTCACTTCAATAACTTGGACACGCCTGAAAGGGTTGTCCCACACGAAAAGAGAGAAAAGGATAATGAGGTTCTTTTGATGCTGTAGTTTTTCCTGGGAAGACTAGGAAGGACTCTGAATTTCAAAAGAGGTGATTTCTCGCATGAGCATCTCTTCCATCCTCCCTCCCTCCACAAGCTACAGTGATGCATGTAGCAGACACGGCACCTACAGAGTACGTGGTCCAAGCCAATAAAGCTCAACAAAACCCAAGCAAAGATGGAGCTTATGGCCCTTACCCTTTGGAAATATCCCCAGATTGGTTTAGATTGAACCTGAATTTGAATAAAGAGAAGCAAAATGTAGGGGGAAGAAGGATTATAAAATATTGGGATTGATATTGGTATCAGTGATTTGAAGTTGATTTCCAAGCTATTCTGTTCAGTCAGAGGCTTTCTTAGCCTTTAACGGGAGAAGAGAAATACGGTCATGCGCTGTATAACAAGGTTTCCATCAACACCGCTCTCACGTACAATCCCCTGAGACTACAGTGGGGCTGAGAAATTCCTATCACCTGGTGACATCTTCATGATCCTGACCCTGTGTAGGCTTAGGCTAATGTGTGTGTTTGTGTCTTAGGTTTTAAGAAAGCTTAAAAAGTAAAAAAAAAAAAAAAAAAAAAAAAAAAAAAAATTTAAAAATACAAAACCTCATAGAATTAGAATATAAAGAAAAATACTTTTTGTTGATGGAATGGTTTGCTGGAAAATAAAAATACAAAAATATTTAAAGAAAAATATTGTACAGGTGTACAATGTGTGTTAAGCTAAGTGTTATTACAAAAGAGTCAAAAGTTTAAAAAATTAAGTTTATAAAGTAAAACAGTTACAATAAGCTAGGGTTAATTTATTATTGAAGAAAGAAAAATTTTTGATAAATTCGGCGTAGCCTTAGTGTGCAGTGTTTATAAAGTCTACAGAAGTGTTCAGTCATGTCCTAGGCCTTCACATTCTCTCACCACTCACTCACTCACTCACTCACTCACCCAGAGCAACTTCCAGTCCTGCAAGCTCCATTCATGGTAAGTGCCCAATACAGATGGACCTTTTTTTTTTTTTTGTCTTTTCTACCATATTCTTACTGTACCTTTTCTATGTTTAGATACGCAAATACTTACCATGTGTTACAGTGGCCTACAGTTTTCAGTACAGTAACATACTGTGTAGGATTGTAGCCTAGGGGGCAAAAGGCTATATACCATATAGCCTAGATATGTAGTAGGCTGTACCATGTAGTTTTGTATAAGTACACTCTGTGATGTTCCACAATGACAGAACTGCCTAAGGACACATTTCCTAGAACTTATCCCTGTTGTTAAGCAACACATGACTGTACAAACATTTTGGGAGGTAGAGGAGAAACCTGATTCCGTGTCCTGTCCAACCACTAAGTGAAACCTCAGAGACTGGAAATTTCACCCTTGATTATAATCTTGATTTTAGGGTATCTCAGAAAGGTGCTCACCCTTCCCAAAGATAGTTGTTTTCTAATATGGGAAATGAGAACTTCATACAAGAATGAAATAAAGTAATTACAAAACCAACTGTCAGTGTAAGATGTGTTGCAAATGAGTGACAAGGAATAGCGGTGCTGTTCTACAACTCCACTCCGAACAGCATTCTTATGGCTCAGAACTGGGAGACTACCTCGTGAGATAGTGGTTTGGTCTATTACTAGACTCTTCCTTGGGTGCTGTTTTGTGGTCTTTATTAACTGACAGCCATCTTGGGCCATTGGATTGATATCCCACATTGAATGTAGGACATCTTGCCTGTCATTGACAGAATAATGGATAAGGGTCAGACTTTTCCCCATCATGTTCTATCCCATGATCCTGTTTTATTTTCTTCCTAACCCTTATCACTAAATAAAATTCTCATGTTCATTTATTTATTTACGTATTTGTTGACTTGACTCTTACATCCCCAGCTAGAACAGTGGAGCAGTTCCTGGCATTTAATAGGGTCTCAGGAAGGAATGCTCATAAAATAGCATCACTACAGGAGCCCTTTTGCTGCAAGGTGTGGGTGCTCTGAAGAACACTGCAGCCCGCCACCTCATGTGCCTCCTAGGAGACTGTGCTGTTGGTGCCCCGAAAGAGAAGTCTATATGTGTACTTGTTGCTGTATGTATTTGTTGCCTCAACGTTTCTGTTTCTTGGCCCTCTCTATCTTTCCTGTACAAGTGACTGATACTCCTTTCTCATTTTTTTCTGAACATGGTTCTATTATTGCACTTATATCTTAGTTGTCTGCCACCTCCTGATAGATTTTAATCTCATATCTTTGAATTACCATGCATCAAGCACATAGAAACACTTAAGTAATAAATGTGTGTTGAATGAAAAAATGAATTAAATGCCTATAAAATACTTTCCATATAGCATGGTTGTGGGGGGAAGGGTGGTGTTGATGAAGGAAGTTATAAAATCAAGCAGCATAGATTTCCTTAACACTGGACTCCAGGGGGGATATAAAGCCTTCCTTGCTCAGGAGAAGGATAAATGCTTGGGCCAGGTGGTTAGGAAATCCTTCCTGAAAGAGAACGTGAATCGCGACTTTATGGGTGGGTAGATTCTAAGTTGGTGGGAGGAAGTGTGCAGTCAGGATCTAAAGACTGGGAATGTAGAGAGAGGAAAGGTGCGAGATAGGCTGGGTGATTAAAATGATATGAATCTGGCTGGAGGAGACATTCCAAGCGAGGCAATGCACAGAGCTAAAGTTAGAAAGTGGGTTAGATTCAGACTGAGGGGACTTTGGTGCTAGACTGAGAAGTCAGACAGCTTTACCTTGTAGAGAGTGACTGGGAACCGCTAAAATAGAACATCGAGAGAGATTCTTTGCATTACACATAGGTGAGGAGCTCCTCTTATTCACGCAGATTTGTGTTTTCTTTACATTGCAGTCACCTGGAATCAGAAGGCTCTTGCTATAATATTGCTTAAGAGAGATACCAGGTGTTAGTGTTATCACTCTTGTTAGGAAGACACTATTATCCAAATGGACAGTCCTAGCCATGTTCCTCCTCAGGTGGAGCTAACGTGATGGGCTCCTTGGCCCTTATGCTCACCTGTGCATGCCCGGGAAGGATGGGCATGAAGAGGGATCCTGGCTGTCCTGAATCACAAGTGTTTTAACCTGCCCCAATCTGGACAGGCTGCCCTCCCGTCCTGGGATACAGCAGTCATCCTGAATCTGCCTTCAGCCTAATCTTGGGGTTGTCTTCAATGCTTCCCCACGTTGGCTGTCCCTAGGTTGTATCTCATGGTGACTCCTGTTTGACCACTTTCTTTGAGTGGAGCTTGTCTTCCAATCGGTTTTTGGAAATATTTCATTTTGCTTTGGAAGCCACTCGAGCAAACAGTTATTTAAATGTACACATTTGGCAGTACAATTCCATTTTTGTTTTTAAAACTGTTCATACATATTCATAGACTAAAGACTGGGAGGTTATATACCAAATGTTAACAGATTCTCAGGAAAGAAGGGTAATGAAAAGTAATTATTTTTCAATAAAGGGAATGTAGGTGATCTTAATACATTTTTTTCTGCTTATTTCTATTGTCCAAATTTTCTGCAGTCAACATGAGAAAAATCTATTATAATAGTGACCGGTAAGAATGATTGATATCATTTTCCTCAAGAAATGTCTACTGTTGAGGTTAAAATCGATATTCCACCTATTTTAAATGGCATGCTGTTATTTCCCAATGTTATTTTTCTTTGGAGTGAGAAGTTTGTTTTTTGTTGATAATTTGATTTATTTCTTTTTAAAATTTCTTTAACTAGGTAATGTTTTCATGGCACAAAACTTAAAATGATAAACATTTCTACTTCTTTTTCTGTTGATTTCTTTTATAACACTTTGTTGCGTGGCTGTGGTACCTTAAACCTCTTTGATGGTGTAGCTTGATGATAGTTTTTTTTAAGTTTTTTTCTCCATGCCTTCCCTCCATTTTCTTAGCAACCTGCCCCCCAAACCCCAACACCTCCCATCTATTTTGGTCTCTATAGTCCCTGTTAGATCCTTTCCCCGAGTGTCTGGTAGTCCAGTCTGCTGACATTTAGTGGTGGAAGACCGAAAATGTAATAGCTCTGTGCTTGTGCGAGGGAGGACGGGCTTATCAGCTGGAGCCTCATGTAAAGGAACCTGGGGAGGCATTTGTTGGGGCACAGCCCTCCCCTAGTTCTTGTTCCATTGGGCTGCCTGCCCGCCCTCCCATGCTGGAGGTTTCCGGTGCTGGAAGATGCCAAGCCTTTGAGGATGCAGAGTGTACCTTGGGTGGTTCTCCGCTTTGCCCGCTGCCGGGTGAGGGTTTGATTTTCTTGGATCTGCTGAAGGTGGTACTTAGCAGCTGTCATTTTCCTTTCAGGCTCCTGTGACGTTTGATGACATCACTGTGTACTTACTCCAGGAGGAATGGGTGCTGCTGAGCCAGCAACAGAAGGAGCTCTGTGGTTCCAACAAGCTGGTGGCACCACTGGGTATGGGTGCCCATCCACATCCCTGCCACTGTTCTCTCGCTCTCTTTTTTTTTTTTGGACTCAGGACCAACTGTTGCCAATCCTGAGCTGTTCCGCAAGTTCGGACGAGGGCCAGAGCCATGGCTTGGCAGCGTCCAGGGCCAGAGGAGCCTTCTGGAGCATCACCCAGGTGAGTGTGGAACTGCACTCAGGGGCAGATGCTAAAGCCAATCCCTTCTGTCTCTTCTCTAAAGGAAAAAAACAGATGGGCTACATGGGAGAAATGGAGGTGCAAGGTCCCACCAGGGAGAGTGGACAGTCCCTCCCGCCTCAGAAGAAAGCCTACCTTTCCCACCTCAGTACAGGCAGTGGACACATCGAGGGAGACTGGGCCGGAAGAAACAGGAAACTTCTGAAGCCCCGGTCCATCCAGAAGTCGTGGTTTGTGCAGTTTCCGTGGCTGATCATGAATGAGGAGCAGACGGCTCTGTTCTGCTCTGCTTGCCGAGAATACCCCTCCATCAGGGACAAACGGTCAAGACTAATAGAAGGTTATACAGGACCATTCAAGGTGGAGACTCTCAAATACCACGCGAAGAGCAAGGCCCACATGTTCTGTGTCAATGCCTTGGCAGCGAGGGACCCCATCTGGGCAGCCCGGTTCCGGAGCATCAGAGACCCACCTGGAGATGTTCTGGCCAGCCCGGAGCCGCTCTTCACTGCAGATTGCCCCATATTCTACCCCCCAGGGCCTCTGGGAGGATTTGATAGCATGGCTGAGCTCCTGCCAAGTTCAAGAGCTGAACTAGAGGACCCTGGGGGGGATGGAGCAATTCCTGCAATGTATCTAGACTGCATTTCAGATTTGAGGCAAAAAGAAATCACTGATGGCATCCACAGCTCCTCAGACATTAATATTTTATATAATGATGCAGTAGAATCCTGCATTCAGGTAATACGTTTATAATGATTGCTGTATCTTACCGGTGCTGAGTGGCCGCTGCTCTTTGTTCCAGGACCCTTCTGCAGAGGGGCTGTCGGAGGAGGTTCCTGTGGTGTTTGAGGAGCTGCCGGTGGTGTTCGAGGATGTGGCAGTGTATTTCACCCGGGAGGAGTGGGGCATGCTAGACAAGCGGCAGAAGGAGCTGTACAGAGACGTGATGCGGATGAACTACGAGCTGTTGGCATCCTTGGGTAAAGACGCACCGAGCCTCTTATTCACCACCGACATCAGCATGATTCTTCATCCTTACAACAGGACCTGCCGCTGCCAAGCCAGACTTGATCTCCAAACTGGAGCGGAGGGCTGCACCCTGGATCAAGGACCCAAATGGGCCAAAGTGGGGGAAAGGTCGTCCTCCAGGTGAGTGTAAACCTACAGCATTCTGAAGGACACAGAACCAAGCATGATTCAATTTTCTCCAAAGGGAACAAGAAGATGGTGGCAGTGAGAGAGGCAGACACACAGGCCTCGGCTGCAGACTCCGCGTTGCTTCCAGGCTCTCCCGTGGAGGCCCGTGCCTCCTGCTGCAGTTCCAGCATTTGTGAGGAAGGAGATGGACCTAGGAGAATCAAGAGGACATACAGGCCCCGTTCCATTCAGAGGTCATGGTTTGGGCAGTTCCCATGGTTAGTAATTGACCCCAAAGAGACCAAACTCTTCTGCTCAGCCTGCATAGAAAGACCTAATCTCCATGATAAATCATCTCGGTTAGTCAGAGGTTACACGGGGCCTTTTAAAGTGGAGACTTTAAAATACCATGAAGTCAGCAAAGCGCACAGGCTCTGTGTCAACACGGTTGAAATCAAGGAAGACACCCCTCACACTGCCCTCGTTCCAGAGATCTCCAGCGACCTCATGGCCAACATGGAGCACTTTTTCAATGCCGCCTACTCCATTGCATACCACTCAAGGCCCCTGAATGACTTTGAGAAGATCCTGCAGCTCCTCCAAAGCACGGGGACCGTGATATTAGGCAAGTACCGCAATCGCACGGCGTGCACTCAGTTCATCAAGTACATCTCAGAGACCCTGAAGAGGGAGATCCTGGAGGACGTGCGGAACTCGCCCTGTGTGAGCGTGCTGCTGGACAGCTCCACCGACGCCTCCGAGCAGGCCTGCGTGGGGATTTACATCCGCTACTTCAAGCAGATGGAGGTGAAAGAGTCCTACATCACTCTGGCCCCTCTCTACAGTGAGACAGCAGATGGGTACTTCGAGACCATCGTTTCTGCCCTGGATGAGCTGGACATCCCCTTCCGGAAGCCTGGCTGGGTGGTGGGGCTGGGGACGGATGGCTCAGCCATGTTGAGCTGCAGAGGAGGCCTTGTGGAAAAGTTCCAGGAGGTCATCCCGCAGCTGCTGCCTGTCCACTGCGTGGCCCACCGGCTGCACCTGGCTGTGGTGGACGCCTGCGGGAGCATCGATCTGGTGAAGAAGTGTGACCGGCACATCCGCACCGTCTTCAAGTTTTATCAGTCCTCAAACAAGAGGCTGAACGAGCTGCAGGAAGGTGCGGCGCCTCTGGAGCAGGAGATCATCCGCCTGAAGGATCTGAATGCGGTCCGCTGGGTGGCCAGCAGGAGGCGCACGCTGCACGCGCTGCTCGTGAGCTGGCCCGCCCTGGCCAGGCACCTCCAGAGGGTGGCAGAGGCTGGGGGCCAGATTGGGCACCGGGCCAAAGGGATGCTGAAGCTCATGCGCGGCTTCCACTTTGTCAAGTTCTGCCACTTCCTGTTGGACTTCCTGAGCATCTACAGGCCTCTGTCCGAGGTGTGCCAGAAGGAGATCGTGCTGATTACAGAGGTGAACGCCACGCTGGGCCGCGCCTACGTGGCACTGGAGAGCCTCCGTCACCAGGCAGGGCCCAAAGAGGAAGAATTCAACGCCAGCTTCAAGGATGGGCGGCTCCACGGCATCTGCTTGGACAAACTGGAGGTAGCGGAACAGCGGTTCCAGGCGGATAGGGAGAGGACAGTCCTGACGGGGATTGAGTACCTCCAGCAGAGGTTTGACGCAGACCGACCCCCACAGCTGAAGAACATGGAGGTGTTTGACACCATGGCCTGGCCAAGTGGGATTGAACTTGCCAGTTTTGGGAATGATGACATTCTCAACCTGGCCAGGTATTTCGAGTGCTCCCTCCCAACAGGATACAGTGAGGAAGCTCTGCTGGAGGAGTGGCTGGGCCTGAAAACCATTGCCCAGCACCTCCCGTTCTCCATGCTCTGCAAAAACGCCCTGGCCCAGCACTGCCGCTTCCCCCTGCTAAGCAAGCTCATGGCCGTGGTGGTCTGTGTGCCCATCTCCACCTCTTGCTGTGAGCGGGGGTTCAAGGCCATGAACCGAATCAGGACCGATGAGAGGACCAAGCTCTCCAACGAGGTGCTCAACATGCTCATGATGACAGCTGTGAACGGCGTGGCCGTCACGGAGTACGACCCCCAGCCCGCCATCCAGCACTGGTACCTGACCTCCTCAGGCCGGCGTTTCAGCCATGTCTACACCTGTGCCCAGGTGCCAGCCCGCTCCCCTGCAAGTAAGTACACGTGGCAGAGCTCCCCCAAGGCAAGTCTAATTGTATTCTCCTTCCTCCCTCACAGGCGCCAGGCTCAGGAAGGAGGAGATGGGAGCCCTCTATGTGGAGGAGCCCAGGACCCAGAAGCCACCCATCCTGCCCTCCAGGGAAGCAGCGGAGGTTCTGAAGGACTGCATCATGGAGCCTCCCGAGAGACTCCTGTATCCCCACACCAGCCAGGAGGCCCCCGGGATGTCCTGAGGGACAGGGAGTCCTTGGGACTGCCTTGGAGACGCCTCTGTGATCACTGGGACAGGCTCTGCAGATTCTAGGCTGCCCTAGGATCTTCTGCTGGTGGCGATGGTCTCTAAGCACCAGGAAGTGGGCAGTGGCATCCCAGAGCAGCAGGGGTATCAGGAGGTGCATGACCTGTTTCCTGAGGCCCCACTCAGCACAGCCATGCCTCACAGCACACAAATGTGCCAGAAGGTTCTATATCTCAAGTTCATTTTTAAGGTGCTGCAGAAAATAACCCCATCATGAAAGGTTTCAGCCCCTGAGTTTTGGTGGCAAGAGGAGTGTCCTGGTAGGGGAGACTGTTGGACATCCCTGGGGAATGTTCCAGGGAGGCTGCCCACAGTCTAAGTGGGAATGGGAAAGACCACCTTGTTAGAGGGGGAGGTTGCCCCTGCTCTAGGGACAGCTGGCCTGGCTGCAAGAGCCCCCAGAGGCATTGTTCTGGGACTTCCTACCCTGGCTCCCACAGCAGAAGCAGTGAGGCCGTGGTCTCGTGCGGAACTCTACCTCTTCCCAGGGCTTCCTTTAGGGCGAAACAATCACAAGCCCTTTGCACAGAGCACCCAAGAAAGTTCTCTTCCTGCAGCTCCAGATGGTGGAGCTGGGCTCTTCTGGCAGGGGGTCTGGTGCTTCCCGGAGAGCCGAGCCGCGTTTAACCCGTGGCATGCCCGGCCCGGTTTACCCAGGAGAGGATGGGACGAAGTTGGAGTTGGGAGGCTTGGGATGCAGCCCCAGCTCTGCTGCAGGCAGTGGTCTGATTAATCCCTTCCTCTTTGTGCCTCAGTTTCCCTCTCCATGAAGTGGCAGCAGAGATCCAAGTGCCTGCTGACTCCCCATCTGCCCTAGGATTAGTGAATGAGAGCCTCGAGCTCCCTCAAAGACCTCTGGCTGCAGTGTGGACTTAGCTGCCATCTGCCCCATCCTCGTCCTTAGTGGGACAGGTAGGAATTTGTCTCCAAAGTCCTTGTTGTAGGAGTTGCTCTCTGAATGCACCATCTGCACGACAGGCTAGTCCACTCTTCTCTGAGCTGCCCTGGGGACTCTGCACCAGGATCTCCAGGGCCCACTGAGACATCCCCGAATGGGCGCTCAGTGACAAGGGCTTTGAACAACCTCCTCCAGGGACTTTGGGCCTGCTCTAGCTTCAGAACCACAGAACCACCGCCCTAGAGGCACAGAGGGGCTTCTGGCACTGCTAGGTTCACACCCTCCTCGCCCCGATCTTCCTTCCACCTAAAGTGAAGCACTTTTCCTTCCAAGGGCAGCTCCGTCTTGGCAGGCTCAGGAGGCCGCTTATCAGGAGGAGGATGATTTTGTCTAGGTTCTGCCTTCCTTAACCATGGGCAGGAAATGAGGCAAGTCAGCAGGCAGGGTTTCTCTGCCCTGCCTGATACTTGTTTTAAACAGGCAGGAAGTGGGCGCCATCCATCCCAGCTTGCTTGCTGCCTGGCTCAGGCAGGTCCTGTGCTGTGCTGCAGGCCCCTGTGGGTGGGCCCTTTCTCCATAGTCTGCCGCTTCCCATTCCCAGGGTAGATGCTGGCATCTGAGCACCTGAGTACCCTTCCTATTCCCAGGGTAGAAGCTGCTGTCTGAGTACCCTTCCCATTCCCAGGGTAGATGCTGGCATCTGAGCACCTGAGTACCCTTCCTATTCCCAGGGTAGAAGCTGCTGTCTGAGTACCCTTCCCATTCCCAGGGTAGATGCTGGCGTCCGAGCCCCTCCCTGGTACCGCAGGTACCCTGGTACCCCACCTGCCCTTTCATCCCCACCCCAGTACTTAGCCTTAGCACTGTTGCTTTCGTGTCATTTTCAGTTCTAGTCAGGAATTCCTTTCTTGCTTTCTGCCTTTGACCTGTGGAAATGTCTCCCAGCCCTGTGGGTCTGGCGGTCAGAGGGACCCCACAGGCCTGTGGTGCGGGAGCTCTGGGAGGTGTTACTATCTGCGTGGCTAAGGCACACACAGGCCTCCTTCTCCCCATCACCGTCTCCATGGGCGTTCAGGAACTTGCCCAGGTCAGGCACTGTGGATGTGAACTCGTGGAAAGGGAGGGAGAAAGGCTTTTTTAGGTGGGGCTATAGCCTCTGCCCTACCCACAGGGATTCCACATCAAGGTGCTGTTCCAGCACACATGCTTCCTGCGGCCTCTTCATCCTTGAAGAATCCCTCAGAGCAGGAGGCCATCCTGTGAGCAGCCGTGAGTGGGTCTCTGTGGGAGTAGTTCTGGAGCTGAGGTGGAAGCTAGGGGAAGCAACTCGCCCTCTCCACGTCAGCATCAGCGTGCTCCGAGGACACCGGCCAGTGCCTTCCTTAGGTGGTGGGAAAGGGGGGTCCCTGTGCAGCGGGGCCACTGAGAATGCTGTTTGTCATAAAATTTGCACTACCCGATTTCTCAAGGGGCACAGGCCTGCTCCGTTCCCCTTTGTCAGCCAATGGCCAAGAAGGAAGAAGATGACTGCCATCTTATTCCTGAACTTCCTCATTCAGGACCCCCGTGGAAACACAGTGAGCATCCTTATCAGAGGCCCTGGCCCAGGCTGGCCCCTTTGCTTTGTTTGGAGAGGCTGGCTGAGTTTCAGCCCCTAGTGCTGGAGACCCCCTTGTTGGAGAGGCTTCCTGTTTATGCCTCACAAGAAGAAAAACCACAGGGCTCTGGGAGGGGAAGAAGCATGCACTCCCGCTTTGGCTGGAGTCCCAGCGCTTGTCGCCACCCTCCTCCTTGCCTGTAGTCTTGACAGCATCCGTATGTACGTGTCCTGGCATTTCCCCTCCCTCTCCCTGATGACTGATACCCACCGGGTCTGACATTCCAAGTAACCAGTATGTAACTGGTAGTTTGATCCCAATAGCCATAGCGACTCCAGGTGGGAGTGAGGGAGCCCAGCCCCCTGTCCTGGAAGATACCTTAGAGTATGTGACCGCGCTCCAGACCCTTGCTTCTCTCTCCTGCAGAGGATGAGTTTCTAGGGTGCTAAGTACCTATCAGAACAGTGTGGAGGGGCGGGTCCCTCATACAGGTGTGTGCTTAGCCAAATACAGTAACTGTGACTGGCCCAGGGATGTTCTCTCCTCTATTTTCAAAGATGAAAGGAGGTTTTAAAAACCATGTTTGATTCCTAACCTTTTGCTACCTGAATAAAGCAGAGTCTATTTCAACACATCTCTGTCTTGTGTGTCCCTAAGCGAGGACCA